GAGTGCAATGGCGCGATCTTGGCTTACCGCAACCTCCGCCTCCTGGGTTCAAATGATTCTCTTGCCTCAGCCTCCGGAGTAGCTGGGATTACAGGCCTGCGCCACCATACCTGGCTCATTTTTGTATTTTTAGTAGAGACAGGGTTTCACCATGTTGGCCAGGCTGGTCTCAAACTCCTGACCTCAGGTGATACGCCCGCCTCAGCCTCCCAAAGTGCTGGGATTACAGGCGTGAGCTACCGCGCCCGGCTGTTTACTTTTAAACGAAACAACAAAAAACTTTAAAGCATTTTAACTTAGAATGTGGTAACATCGATAGCTGTAACCCACATTAGCAAAAGCTTGGGGCCCTCATTTTTATGAGTATAAAGTGGTCCTGAGACTACGAGTTTGGGAAATGCGGTAGCTCTACGAGGCGGTGCCATTCTTGCCGCCGCATCAGTGAATTTAGGAGAAGGAAGGTCGTTAGCCCTCTGCCTCACCGCCAAGCAGGAGCCTTGCGCTCCAACTGCGTCCCTCGAAGTCTTCAGGCAAAAGCGGGACTGGGGAGTCCAGTCCTGTGGCCCAGCCACATTTCCTCGCGTAGAACGTTGGACAATGTTTTCTACCTCACAGGACCATCCAAATGACTGCGTTAGGTATTCCCATGAAATGTACGATGAGTACACCCTATTCTACAGAAGCAAAAGCTGAGGCTCAGAGACGCCAAGAGGTTTGCTGGGGTCTCGCGACTAAGCGGTCCCAACACCCAGACACCCTGGCTACCCGGGGACTGCCGGTCACTACCGGGCGCCGAAAAGCCGCCGGCTCCTTCCGCCAGCTACACATCCGGCGCCGAGGCCGGAAGCTTCTCTTCCGGCTCCCAAGACCGCGTTCCGGAAATGAGTCGCTCTACCAGTACCTAAGATGGCCGCCGGCCCATCCACCGTCGCGATCGGTGTGAGGAAAGTGTCACGAACCCGGAATTGCCCGACTCCGTCATGGCAGGCGCCGGGGGCGTGGCTTCCGGCGGCCACAGCTTGCTAGTCGCCGCGGCGGGGTCGAGCGGGGGCGGCAGCTGACAGGCGCTCCTCCCCCGACCGCAGCGGCTGGTTCCCAGCGAGGCGGGCGGCCCCCAGCTCGCGTCCCCGAGTCCTAGCCCGCGAGGCGCCAGGGCTGCGCCTGGGCATGGAAGAGGGGAAGATGGACGAGAATGAATGGGGGTACCACGGAGAGGGCAATAAGAGCCTGGTGGTGGCCCACGCGCAGGTGAGCGGTGGACGTGCGGCGCAGGTCCGGTAATACTAATCAGATTTGTTTTATTTTCCAACAGCGCTGCGTCGTGCTGCGGTTTCTGAAGTTTCCTCCAAATAGGAAGAAGGTAAGATGGGTGGGTTTGCACCCAGACTTACACACGAAGGCTGTCCTGTGGTTGTCTCTTACAGACCTCGGAAGAGATATTTCAACACCTGCAGAACATAGTGGACTTTGGGAAAAATGTCATGAAGGAGTTTTTGGGGGAGAACTATGTTCATTATGGGGTAAGTGCTTTTTATTCACATCTGAATTCTTGTCACACTGAGAATTTCATGTATTTTCTTACAGGAGGTCGTTCAGCTACCTTTAGAGTTTGTGAAACAGCTTTGTTTAAAGATACAATCTGAAAGACCAGGTAAGGGTGTTTAACTTACAGATATTGTTTGTTTGCTCTGTGTGACCCTTGCTCTGTTTTCCAGAGTCTCGCTGTGACAAGGACCTGGATACTCTCAGTGGTTACGCTATGTGCCTTCCTAATTTAACCAGACTCCAAACCTACCGCTTTGCAGAGCACCGGCCGATTCTGTGTGTAGAGATTAAGGTGACCTGTCGAGGGGCAGATGGTGTGGGTAAATATTTTTCCTCCTTATTTGTTTATTTTACAGCCAAAATGTGGGTTTATTCCTTTCTCGAGTGATGTCACGCATGAGATGAAGCATAAGGTCTGTCGATACTGCATGCACCAGCACCTCAAGGTGAGAGCCAATGCCCAGCTGTGGGCTACTCTCACCTCATGCCCTCCTGTTGGTGTTTTCACAGGTAGCAACTGGGAAGTGGAAGCAGATCAGCAAATACTGTCCCCTTGATCTCTACTCAGGGTAAGAGAACACTTCTCCTTTGCCCCCTTGTGATTTAAAGCATGTTAATGCTTTTCCCTTTTAGAAACAAACAGAGAATGCACTTTGCCTTGAAGAGTTTGCTGCAGGAGGCACAGAACAACTTGAAGATATTTAAGGTAAGAGCTGCTTTGATTCTATGGTGGTTTCAGACGTTTCCCTCTTTCTTTTCCCTGTCTGAAGAATGGTGAGCTGATTTACGGCTGCAAAGATGCCCGGAGCCCCGTGGCTGACTGGAGCGAGCTTGCACACCACCTGAAGCCGTTCTTCTTCCCTTCCAACGGCCTGGCCAGTGGGCCCCACTGCACAAGGGCTGTGATCAGGGAGCTGGTGCACGTGATCACACGGGTGCTGCTGAGTGGCTCGGACAAGGGCCGGGCAGGCACCCTGAGTCCGGGGCTCGGGCCTCAGGGCCCGCGAGTCTGCGAAGCCAGCCCTTTCAGTAGGAGCCTTCGCTGCCAAGGTAGGGCCCAGCCTTCCCCAGGTAGGCGGTGGATGCTCTCGTTTTCCCCTGATGTTCTCGGTAGGAAAAAACACCCCAGAGCGCTCGGGGTTACCGAAGGGCTGTCTTCTGTACAAAACCCTCCAGGTGCAGATGTTGGACCTGCTGGACATCGAAGGCCTCTACCCTCTGTACAACCGGGTTGAGCGATACCTGGAAGAGTTTCCCGAGGAGAGGTGAGGTCGGGCGGTCCCCCTGTTGGGCAGCCTCATCCTGTTTTTATTGTGCTTTCTTCTTCAGAAAAACCTTACAAATAGATGGGCCTTATGATGAAGCATTTTACCAGAAGCTGCTTGACCTTTCCACTGAGGATGACGGGACAGTGGCCTTCGCGCTAACGAAGGTGGGCAGACCCATCCAAAAACTTGCTGTGTGGCTTTGTTTTTATTTTTGTTTTTTTGAGACAGAGTTTCATTTCATCGTCCAGGCTGGAGTGCACTGGCACGATCATGGCTCACTGCAGCCTTGACCTCCTGAGCTCAGGTAGGTGATCCTCCCACCTCAGCCTCACAGGTTGACCTGGAGCTGATCTTTCCCGCCCCTGCAGGTGCAGCAGTACCGCGTCGCCATGACTGCCAAGGACTGCTCCATCATGATTGCACTGTCTCCCTGTCTGCAGGATGCCAGGTGAGGCCCCCACTGCAAGGCATGCAGCCTGGGTGTATCCTGAAATGGTACTTTTTACTTGCAGCTCTGATCAAAGGCCTGTCGTCCCTTCATCGAGGTCCAGGTTTGCCTTTTCCGTGTCTGTGCTGGACCTTGACCTCAAGCCCTACGAGAGCATTCCCCATCAGTATAAACTGGACGGCAAGATCGTCAACTATTATTCAAAGACTGTACGTGCCAAAGACAACGCCGTGATGTCGACTCGGTTCAAGGAAAGCGAAGATTGCACATTAGTTCTCCACAAGGTCTAACTCTTTCCCTGCAGTGTCTTTGAAACTTGAACATAATGTGAAGGCTGAATGATAGAGATATTTTCTGTTGTGTTGGGTGACCTTTGGTTGTGAATGTTTTTGCTTTTAACCCCTTTTGAGGTGGGATTGCCTCTTGGAGACATGGAATTGAAGAGCACTAGAAACAACTTCCTGGACAAGGAATGTAGGAAGTGAGTGCTGTGTCCCAGGAAGCTGCTCACACTCTTAAAATGGAAGTGTCCGTTAAGCCCTGGGAAGACGTTCTGGATAGTTCTTCTTTCCCAACCAGGGCTCATGTCTGATTCTCTAATGCGAAAAGCCTTATTCTAAGACCCAAGGTTTGGATCTGCTACCACCAGACTCCTAACATAGAAAACTTGAATTGTCACATACATTTTACAGTTTGGACTTTTAAGAAAACATGGATACTACTGGAACTTCCCCCAGCTGAGTTACATGGTCACTTTTTCAGTGCAAGCCACATATCAACACAGGTTTTTAGGTGGTTCCCTGCTGCACAGCGTGACCTCGTGGTCGCGCAGATGCCGATTCTGAGCAGTGTAGACTCAGGGTCCCTGTGGAGGTGCTGAAGCCCACAGTTCCACACAGGGCAGCAGGGAGCGCAAGGCTCAGGTCAGGATGGACACCACTCATGCGAGCATTGACCTTTTTTTTTTTGCTTTACAATTTAATCTTTCACATGAGGGGGAGATGAGCTGTTCTTTCCCACTAAAAATTGCTGCTGTAGAAGTTGGAGGTGGAGCTGTGACTGGCTGAGCTGCTGTGGCCGGGCTGGGCAGTGTGCCCCAACAGCTCAGTGCTTTCCTGACACTCCAGTGTCTGGGGTGGTTGAGGAGCGAGTTCTCTCTTCCTCCCAGACCAAGTTCCTCCCTCGGGTTTGCCTTGAGACGTGTTGCGTTTTTGGGCCCCGTGGCCTCTCCCTGTTAGGCTGCCACAGGCCCTGCTTCTGGAAGGTGAACAGCTCCTGGCTGCTGCCGAGAGGGTTCTCGTTGGGGTCACCAAAGTGTGCCCGGCTGCTATGAAAAACGTTGGGAATCTTGGTTTCAGTTTTTTATTCTATGCTAGGTTGTACAGACTTATTTATATCATCGTTTTGAGGGACTAATGGAGGCTTATTGTAACATATAATATTAGTGAAACCATGGAATTATATGAAAATGATACATGAGAAATAAGGAAACTATTTTGCTGATTGTAAATTTTTGTGGGAAATTTTGTGATAACTTGAGAATTATACTTGTTTGAATCAAGGCAACTCTTCTAGAATTTATTGTTCAATTCTGTCATATTTACTTCTAATTCTACTCTCAGAGGTGCAAAAAGATACTTATCTAACTGGACACTTTTACTGTTTTCTTCTCACTTCCAATGACACCGTCTCATACACACGGGTCCTGTGTGCTGGGATGGGGGCTTTGGTGAAGTGCACGGAGCTCACGGACAAGCCGCAGGCTCTGGGAAGCGTGGAGGTAGTGGCCGTTGAGTACTGTCTTGACCCAAGGGAGTTCACTGTTGCTGGGCTGGGGCTGGGGCAGCCTGGTTTGGGATGATTTTGCCCATTGTCACGGTGTGTGGAGGATGCTGGGTCCTGGGTTCAAGTGCACATGTGAGGGAACCCCAGTCCGTGGGAAGGTGGGCTGGGCTCCCTAGGTCCTTCAGGGCTGCAAGAGTTATTGCCTAGCACAGGGCCCAGACAGGGCTGGACTAGACACGATGAAAACAGCCTGTATTTGAGGGAGAAGAGAAAACAGATGGAGACCCCCACTCTGTCTGGTCTTGGCTCCCACCAGCCCGGGCTGTGAGGAGCCCCTGAGCCGCGGGTGCCACTGCTGTGGATGCGTTTCTGGCCCGTCTTGGAAACTGCTGCTGCTGCGTAGTCATGACGGCCCTGACTGGTTTGAGACAACACGCGTTCACAGATCTTAACAATGCTAAATGGGCGACTGATGAGGTCACGGTTCTTAAGGCACATCCGGGACGATCGATATAGCACTTAGGCTATGCAGGGGGGTCTTTCTTTCATAAAGGACCTCATTCCTTGCGTCCCAGCCCAGGAACAGTGCTGTCTTTGCTGTCTTAGGCCATTCTTGTTATTAAGCTGACAGCTTCACTTTCTTGTGGAAGACCAAGAACAGCATGAGGACTTGCTGAGACTGCCTCACGGTGCCACCATGCGGACCGGGGGGAGGCAGGGAGTGAGGGTGTGGCTCCCCTGGGCTACTAAGGACAGTTTAAAGATGAGGCGCCATAGGCATCCGTCTCCAGAGCCCCCAGGAGGCAGGAACCAGGATAAGGGTGGCTTCTCCCAGCTGAGTAATGTGGCCACCATGTCCAAGGTGGACTCGGTGTGAGGCTGCAGTGGGTGGGGGATGGATCCTCCCCACACATCTGAGGACACACAACCACTTGGTACATTTTCTCAGATGTTAAGCTTATTTTTATAAACCACATTGTACGTGTCACTTTTATTTGGCATTTTATACTTAACTAGTTGTATTTATTTTTCATGTCATGAGAGTTTCCATATAATGTGCCATAACTGCATAGACAGCACGTCTTCAGGGTGTGGTTTCTAAGCAGAAAATAGCAAATGTTTATATTGAATAAAATTGCATGTTCCTCCACGCAGCATCTTCATCCTCCACGTTCACTGTTTTGGA